CAGCAGCCTATTAGGGGTTTCTCCAGAAGATGGCAGGCAGTCAAGGGGGACAGAGTTCGACCCGCGACAGGCCAACTGATTTCCCCAAAAAGATGCCAAGGGCAGCTAACCGCCCTCCTGGCCCGCGAAGCTGCTCCTTGAGGGCCCAAAACTTCCCGGAGGAGCCAGAGGAGGCCCTCAGGAGCCACAGCTCTCCCTGACTTGGCCTGTATTTGCACCCCTAGGGATCCCATTCCCTTTCCCGACGCAGCGCAAGGAAGGGGAGCGGAATGGGGGCTGAAAGGCAATAAAAAACTTGTAAAGCCGTATCTGCTAGTTCTCCCAGTGGGCTATGTCCCTGCAAATATCCTCCACAAGAAGTAAACTGGGTGGGTAGGAAGAGGTGAAGGCTCCCTCCTCAGGGCTGCCGGGACCGCCTCGAGGGCTTGTCTGTTTAGGTCCCAATTCCTCCCGGATCCGTACATTCACACGAGCGCAGGGCAACAATCTGAGCGAGTGTTCGTGTGTGCCCGTGTGACTCGCCATCGCGTGGCAGATGTTCAGTAGAACATTACAGTAATTTCTGTTACAGGTCCATGGGCGCAGGTCCCTGAGCCCACAGCTTCGCGGGGGTCTGGCCGAGCATGCGTCACAACCTACGCGGCCAAGAGCAGTGCGCACGCGCAACCTAACGCGGGACTGCCAGCAACTTCCGGGCGTTTACAGGCAGGCAGGTCAGTGATGTGTCCTAAGGGTCCGACCGACCTAGATACCCCTCTTTGATTCCTCCTCTTGGGATTAGTGTCCATCTCTGGAAGCAGGATCCAGGAGGACGGGAGGGGCCGCTGCGGACCGCAGTCGCTCCACCTGGAGGAGACACCAGAAGGAAGACAGCCTGAGGGACGCAGCCATCCCCGGCTCCTACCGGCGCCCCGCCCCGCGCATGCGCACGCGCACAGGGAGTCAGCTGGCTGCGCGGGAGGTCACGGGAAGTGGGGCGGTGCCCAGACAGCTGGAGGGAAGGAGGTGTCAGGCGGGGAGAGACGCAAACGGCGGGACCAGCAGCGACGGTAGCAGCAGCATGGCCGCGATCTATGGGGGTGTAGAGGGGTGAGTGCGGCCCGGCGGAGGGAGCCTGGGCCCGAAGGCGGGGCGGAAGGCCGTGGCCAGCCTGGCAAGCTGGTGGCCTTGATCCTCGGCGTCCGGGCACTTTGGGCGGCGGGACCTTGCGGTGAAGAGGTGTGTGCACGCGCAGGGGCGCCCTGGAGCGCAGCAAGATCAAGTGCCCTCTTGTGTTCTGTAGGGGAGGCACACGATCCGAGGTCCTTTTAGTCTCAGAGGATGGGAAGATCCTGGCAGAAGCAGATGGACTGAGCACAAACCACTGGGTAAAAACCACACTGAGGGGATCAGAGGGCTTTTGTAACTCCTTCTTCCCTTGATTGGGGCCAGCTGATCGGGACAGACAAGTGTGTGGAGAGGATCAATGAGATGGTGAACAGGGCCAAACGGAAAGCAGGGGTGGATCCTCTGGTACCGCTGCGAAGCTTGGTGAGTCTGGGGCGGAGCCTGGGAATTCAGCCCTGCACACTCGCTCACCTCCCGCGTGGCCTAGGGCCTATCTCTGAGCGGTGGGGACCAGGAGGACGCGGGGAGGATCCTGATCGAGGAGCTGAGGGACCGATTTCCCTACCTGAGTGAAAGCTACTTAATCACCACCGATGCCGCCGGCTCCATCGCCACAGCTACACCGGATGGTGAGGAAGTGGAGGGAGGGGTGAGAGTGAGAGCCACACTGAGCCTCCTATTCCCTTTCCCCAGGTGGAGTTGTGCTCATATCTGGAACAGGCTCCAACTGCAGGCTCATCAACCCTGATGGCTCCGAGAGTGGCTGCGGCGGCTGGGGCCATATGATGGGTGATGAGGGTTCAGGTGAGCTCACTGACTGGCCCAGCTCCAGGTCCCCCATCTTCTTAGCCCTCTCTGCTCCCTGCAGCCTACTGGATCGCACACCAAGCAGTGAAAATAGTGTTTGACTCCATTGACAACCTAGAGGCGGCTCCTCATGATATCGGCTACGTCAAACAGGCCATGTTCCACTATTTCCAGGTACTCCTCCTGCTCCCAGTAAACATGCGCACTGATGACTCTCTTGTGCCCTTTCTCCTCTCAGGTGCCAGATCGGCTAGGGATACTCACTCACCTGTATAGGGACTTTGATAAATGCAGGTTTGCTGGGTTTTGCCGGAAAATTGCAGAAGGTACTGGAGGTGGGGGGTGGGTTTTATCTGGCCCAGTTTCCTTCTTCCGTCCTCCCTACCCCAGGTGCTCAGCAGGGAGACCCCCTTTCCCGCTATATCTTCAGGAAGGCTGGGGAGATGCTGGGCAGACACATCGTAGCAGTGTTGCCCGAGATTGACCCGGTGAGTTGAGGTGGGAGTGAAGGTGGGGAGCTGCCCCCATATCCATTTTCTGCTCTCCACCCAGGTCTTGTTCCAGGGCAAGATTGGACTCCCCATCCTGTGCGTGGGCTCTGTGTGGAAGAGCTGGGAGCTGCTGAAGGAAGGTGAGCCTGGGGGGAGGCTGGAAGGGCAAGGGTCTTATCTCTGTCCTTGTGTTCTTCCCTCCAGGTTTTCTTCTGGCGCTGACCCAGGGCAGAGAGATCCAGGCTCAGAACTTCTTCTCCAGCTTCACCCTGATGAAGCTGAGGCACTCCTCCGCTCTGGGTGGGGCCAGCCTAGGGGCCAGGCACATCGGGCACCTCCTCCCCATGGACTATAGCGCCAATGCCATTGCCTTCTATTCCTACACCTTTTCCTAGGGGGCTGGTCCCGGCTCCACCCCCTCCAAGCTCAGTGGACACTGGGTCTGAAAGGAAGGAGTCTTTTGCTTCCTTTCTCCTTTTTACAAAAACAAACATAGAAGAAAATAAATGCACTTTATCCACTCCCCAATTGGACTGCATTATCAAACACATGTGCTATGTACATCCTCAGTGCACCTGCCAGCAGATATCCTGGAGGGCTCATGAGTGAATTTAGTCCAAGATTTAAAGCCCTGCCCCCAGGTGCTCAGCCTGTGATCTGTATCCACTCAGCATGCACTTGGGCAGATGATTTGTCTGTGTGCTACCCTTCCCCCCATATTACCATACATATGCACTGTGTGGCTGCCAGTTAATCTGTGACCTGTTTTCTCCTGTCGTGTCAAGTGGGTAACGATCCCTGGCGACCACAGTCAGCAGAAACAAGTGCTCACCATTCAGAACATCACAGGGAGTAACCTTAGGTATATCACACCCTCTCCTGAGACTCCCAGCAAGATTTAGGGGCTAGAGTACAATTCTAGACTGGGAGCATCTTTACCTCACTGGATTTAGTAACTGCAGGTAAGCAGGACATTTTGAAGTTTTTCCTATGAATGAGTTTTTGAAAGGTTATGAGGATGGCTGAGATCCAAGAAGACCAACTAGGTACCGCTCACCTCGGTAGCTGACCTATTCCTGGCTACTACTAGCCTGGCTCTGCTTACAGCGTGACACTATGTGTTGTGTGTTCCTGGGAATGAGGAGCATCAGTGAAGAGCAGACATGATTCCTGCCCTCTGGGTACCATAGTTCAGCCAGTGAAGGCAAACCTGAAGCTTCGGTTCCACAGCCTGTGCTGCTTGGTGAAGACTAAGGACAGGAGTCTCGATCCACAATAGCTGCCTCTCCAGGTGTTTTATTAGAGGCATGTGGATCATGTCCTGCACATCAGTTCTCCAACTTACAGACATCAGTTATTCTAGAGTTTGTTTTAAAACACGGTTTTGGCCGGGCACGGTGGCTCACGCCTGTAATCCCAGCACTTTGGGAGGCCGAGGCAGGTGGATCACGAGGTCAGGAGATTGAGACCATCCTGGCTAACACGGTGAAACTCCATCTCTACTAAAAAATACAAAAAATTAACCGGGCGTGGTGTCGCGCGCCTGTAGTCCCAGCTACTGGGGAGGCTGAGGCAGGAGAATGGCATGAACCCAGGAGGTGGAGCTTGCAGTGAGCCGAGGTCGCACCACTGCACTCCAGCCTGGGCGACAGAGCGAGACTCTGCCTCAAAAAATAATAAATAAAAATAAAATCAGGTTTTTGTCTACTCCCCTCCCCTGCCCTAAG